AAAATCTCCGCATTTAAATCAGAAACACATTTTCTTAAGCATACAAGTCATTCATTAAAATTTCTCCTAACTTTGAGATCAGTAATGATACTACTGGACAGTCCTGCTAATGAGAGAATCTAAATATTCCCAAGGATATTGAGACAGCTATACAACCTTGGGCAAGTTAGTTACTTTCTCTGGGCCTCCATTTCTTCATCTTCATTAATTCCATCTAAATGGAATTAATAATTTCCATCTCATATCCCTGCTATGAAAATTAAATAAGACATATGAAATGCCTGCCACATAGTAGCCATTAAATTATTGTCTGTGTATCTATCCATCATCTATGTATTTACCTACCTATCTATCCATCCATCTCAATTTAATTTAATTTATGTCTTGAAGAGTAAGAGATTTTAGGCAGGTATGGCACCATTAGTCCTGATGTGTGGTTTTATTGACATTATAATTCTAGAGAGTGCTTCTGGAGATGTCTATTTAAGACATTTGGCCCCCTCAATAAACAGATACCCTGGATCTCAATGATGCCCAATGTCTGTATGAAAAGTGGAAAGTCCATTGAATTACACATATATTTCAGGATTTAGATGTTTGGCAACGTACAGTAGAACCTTCATGTAATGGTTAGCATTTCCTACATTTTTCTGAGTGCTTTATGTCTGAGTTGATATACCAATATTAGCCTTGTTTCAGTCTTGCAAAATAGATTGATCTGACCTCAGAAGTTCCAAGAGACACTGAAAAAGACCAGGAATTCTAGAACTGCATCTTGGTTTGGTTTTTGCCTCCTTTTGAAAATAAGACCTCTTTGCTAAGCTGGTATTAGTTAAATATCTTCCTTTCCTTAACCACACGGATATTGTTTTTCAAAAGGTCTAAAGGGCAGTGGCCTTTGGTGCCTGGAACACTTTTAGAGTATTTAGGTAATCAATACCCTGGTTACTATTTAACCATATTTGAAAGAGAATCAAGTGAGTTCTGTGCAAATCAATGTGTATCTGGGTGAGTTTCCAACATCAGATAGATCTTACAGGTCCCAGCCTGTAGACATCTTTTACTCCAATTTCCTGAATAGATAGCTTTATTCCTTCAAGGTAATATAGTGCGGTGGCTTCTGGCTGAGATGTTTGCTGTTGTTTTCTTCATCTTGTCTTTGATGACTTGTCAGCCTGGGGTAACTGCACAGGAGAAGGTGAACCAGTAAGTGGGCCATATGTCTCTGCAAAACTTGCAAAATTGATGCATGGATCTTCCCTTTCTTTAGGAGAGTAAGACGGGCAGCTACACCCGCAGCAGTTACCTGCCAGCTGAGCAACTGGTCAGAGTGGACAGATTGCTTTCCGTGCCAGGACAAAAAGGTGAGACACTTACAACCGGTTTGGGGGCATTTCAAGAATGTGTCTTGTTCAAAATCTGGTTTAGTACCGACACCGGAGCCTCTTGCAGCCAAACAAGTTTGGGGGAACCATCTGCAGTGGTGACATCTGGGATCAAGCCAGCTGCTCCAGTTCTACAACTTGTGTAAGGCAAGCACAGTGTGGACAGGATTTCCAGTGTAAGGAGACAGGTGAGTAGCATTTCAGCAGAATAACAGCTGTGCCCGAGGAGCAGCCACAGTCTCTTCTCTCCAGGTCGCTGCCTGAAACGCCACCTTGTGTGTAATGGAGACCAGGACTGCCTTGATGGCTCTGATGAGGACGACTGTGAAGATGTCAGGGCCATTGACGAAGACTGCAGCCAGTATGAACCAATTCCAGGATCACAGAAGGCAGCCTTGGGGTGAGGCCCTGCCTACTAGCTATTTAGGAGCATAGCTATTTAGAAGCTGCTTTGTTCCATGTAGGTACAATATCCTGACCCAGGAAGATGCTCAGAGTGTGTACGATGCCAGTTATTATGGGGGCCAGTGTGAGACGGTATACAATGGGGAATGGAGGGAGCTTCGATATGACTCCACCTGTGAACGTCTCTACTATGGAGATGATGAGAAATACTTTCGGAAACCCTACAACTTTCTGAAGTACCACTTTGAAGTAAGTCTGAACAGAGGGGCTCTGAGGCCACTACAAAGCTAATATCTATCCTTTTTTTTTTCAGGCCCTGGCAGATACTGGAATCTCCTCAGAGTTTTATGATAATGCAAATGACCTTCTTTCCAAAGTTAAAAAAGACAAGTCTGACTCATTTGGAGTGACCATCGGCATAGGCCCAGCCGGCAGCCCTTTATTGGTGGGTGTAGGTGTATCCCACTCACAAGACACTTCATTCTTGAACGAATTAAACAAGTATAATGAGAAGGTATTCAAACATAATGTCTGTGTCTCACAGTACTTTTGCTTTATTCAATGGCGGTTGCTGGCAGAAATTCATTTTCACAAGAATCTTCACAAAGGTGCAGACTGCACATTTTAAGATGAGGAAGGATGACATTATGCTGGATGAAGGAATGCTGCAGTCATTAATGGAGCTTCCAGATCAGTACAATTATGGCATGTATGCCAAGTTCATCAATGACTATGGCACCCATTACATCACATCTGGATCCATGGGTGGCATTTATGAATATATCCTGGTGATTGACAAAGCAAAAATGGAATCCCTTGGTAAGTAAAGCAGAAGCTCTATGTACACAGTAATTACCACATTTTTATTATTCTCAAATTACAGTTATCAACTCTGGAATGTTAACTGTTCTCTCATCTGTAAAGTGGGGATAAGAGGAAGATCCATCTCCCAGAGTTCTGCAAACACCCAGCTCTGAAACATTGCTCAACTGGGAGGGAAATCATTATCATGATGTCCAGCCTGCAGTGTCTGGTATATTTGCTGTGGACTTGGAGCCTCAGCAATCATGCCTCCTCCTCCACCTGCCCATTTCTTTGATCAAGGTCATTCATTTCTGTCTCCAGAGCTTCATCCAGTTTTGGAGGGACCACTCTTCCCATTTATCAAGGTCACTTTGAACTCTCATCACTATCTTTCAAAGTGTTAACAACTCTGCTCAAATCAGTGTGTGCTTTCCATCATCCCTGGCCCTGATGGATACCAGATAACAGTGACCCTGGGAAAGACCCTTCCAGCAAGAGTTCAGTACATCCAACCTATTATTGATCATCTTATTCCAGTCAGGGCTTGTGGACCAGCCAGTCTACCACCTAACACACAATGTCTAAAAAGCTACAGGGACAGAAGTTAAAACCTCACCAAAGTTAATGCCAATTATAGCTCTACATCCTCTTCCTCCTCCCTCCCTGCCTTCCTGTATTTCATTCAGTCCTCTAGCCTTTCCCTCGACAAACATTTATGAAGTACACATAACATGGGAAACACTGTCTAGATACCAAGATGCTTAATACATTGTCCCTCTCATCAGGGGGCTCATAGAAAGTAAGGGGGTTTCTCTTTGTCATAATCATCAGATTATGGTCAGGGATAATTTACTCTGTGGACAGCCAAATTGGTTACCACCCAAAGTGAACTAGCAATTTATTTTCTTATTCACTATTTTGTTTTAATACAATGTTTTTGCGTATAATAACATCTACTATTTGTAGAGCATAACACATCTGGCATTCAAATTGATCCTCATAATAACTTTATGAGGAATTATATTGTTATTTTCCCCAGTTTTATAGAAAGAAAGTTGAAATCCAAAGAGGTTAAGTAAATGGCTCAGTGTGACTCACTTAGTATTGAACCTAGGTCTTCTGATTTAGATTTTGTATATCTTCCAAGTACTCATCCCTTTTTCCATACATTCTGTCATTCATTCTGATACTATATGTGAGAGGCTTAGACTTTAGCAGTGGTGGTAAGTCAGCCAAGATTTACTGAGTATTCACTGTGTGGTAGACATTAGGGTAAACACCTTAAATGCACCATCTCATTTAATTCTCAGGAGAGACTTGTGAAGAGGATACTATTATATAATCTCCAATTCACAAAAGAAGAACTGAGACTCAGTGATTTTCTGTTAAATAGCTTGCCCAAGGTCACATAGCTATTACTTGGTGAAGTCAAACTCAAGAACCTGTAATGTTAAGCAAGGTGCTATAATGTCTCAAGGATGCCTTAACCTAGGATTTTTCAAACTTCAGACCATAACCCATTAGTAGATTGTAAAAGAAATTCAGTGGGTCATGATCAGCATTTAAAAAATAAAATGTAATAGAACACAAAGTATCAAAGTATGTCACACAAAGTGTAGTTAAGTATTTAAACTTTTAAGCCAAGCACAGTGGCTCCTTCTTGTAATCCTAGCATTTTTGGAGGCCAAGTCTGGAGGATCATTTGAGCCCAGGAGTTTGAGACCAGCCTGGGCAACATAGGGAGACCATATCTCTATAAAAATTAAACAAACAAACAAAAAACTAGCCAGGCATGGTACATGTGCCTGTAGTCCCGGCTACTTGGGAGGATGAGGTGGGAGGATCACTTGAGCCTGGGAGGTCGAGGTTGCAGTGAGCCAAGATCACACCATTGCACTGCAGCCTGGATAACAGAGAGAGGCCCTGTCTCAAAAAGAAAAGAAACTTCTTTTAAATGAATGTGTGTAGACTGATCATGATGTAAAATGTATTTCTTACTTTGAGAGTGGTCAAGAAAGTATTGAAAACACAGTCTTAACTCAGTGTGCTCTACTAACTATAAAAACATATTTAATTACTTTAAATAAAGGAAAAATCATCAATAGCCCTAAGGGAGGCATTGGGAAGTGTATTAGTCAGGTTC